TCTCTACCTCTTCCTCCTCTCCAGTTCCTGCCTTGCCTCATTTCTTTTCTGCCTCTCATAGCCATTAAATTCAGGTCACTACTATTTGCCATTTTCTTATTTCATGAGAAATAGCACGGTCAGCCAGAGGCTTCATCTCCAAGGAAACCAGGCATCACAACTGTGCACCTGACCCTTTTGTAGGCACCCTTGGCCATCCCCATCTTGCAGCCTGCTAGACATTTTTCTACCTGGTCTTGTATGTGAGCACCTGTGTTGATCTGTCACTTCTGATCTTGGTGTGCTCCCAGGTTTCCTGGAATTTTCTGATAGACTCACAATACCCCTTTAGTCATGTTTATCTTCATGTATGAGAAAGATGCATAGCTATACTTCATACATATACTGTACACATAAAGATAGCAAATAGAAGAAACAATATGCATCTGTCCACTGTAACAGTATCTTTCTTCCTGGACTTCAATGAACATGCCATTGTATTGAAAGACTCTAGTAGGGTGGGCGCGGTGGCTCACGCCTGTAATCCCAGCACTTTGGGAGGCCGAGGCGGGCAGATCACGAGATCAGGAGATTGAGACCATCCTGGCTAACATGGTGAAACCCCGTCTCTACTAAAAATACAAAAAATTAGCTGGGCATGGTGGTGGGTGCCTGTAGTCCCAGCTGCTCAGGAGGCTGAGGCAGGAGGATGGCATGAACCGGGAGGTGGAACTTGCAGTGAGCCGAGATCGCCCCACTTCACTCCAGCCTGGGCAACAGAGCAACACTCTGTCTCAAAAAAAAAAAAAAAAAGGCTGTAGTAAAAATTAATCCTAGAATGTACCCGGTTATTATCTCTGCTAAAATAGTTTGCAATTAAATTAAATGAAGATTAAACTACACATATTGAAAGACATGAAAGCCCAGTGAGTGAGTCAGTGAAAATGGGAAATGAATTAACAGTCACAGTTTGTGCAAGAACTTTCCTGTTCCTTCCTCCCCTAGGCACCTCATTATTTAAACATATTCGTTTTACTCAGTTGTCCTACATCTAGGACTGGCCTCCACTCAGCTAACTCCTCCTCCCCTCTCATTTCTCCAATTCAGCTCTAGTCCAGAGGAGAAAAGAATAATAAATATCACACTAAACACCATGGAATACTTCTCAAGTCACCAAAGAGGTAAATCAAAAAGTATTATTTGCTATTTTGAACATGTAAATGTTCCCATCTCTTTTCTTGGCAGATGGAACTGGACAGAATACTTCTGTCCATAAGGCCCTTAGAAGCCCCCTAAGCGAAATACCAATGAGGACCTCCCCAGCAGCTGCTGTCTCTCCTGCCAGGTAGATGAGCCCCAGGAATAACCACTGCTTATTCACCATTCTGTTGCCCCCCTGGTTTTTACAGAGGCATCTGGCTTAGAGCAGTGTGCAGTCGGCCAGCAAAGGGATGACTCAATGCTTGAACCTTCCTGACCTTCCCCTTACAGGTAAATTATATATAAACATAAAAGACTTTTGACTTCTCCTTAACGTGCTCTTCTCTCTAACCAGTGTGGAAAGAAGAAACCCTCTGGTGGCCTTGGCCCGGGAATATGGCGGTTTCAAGTGCAATGCTGTACTGAAATGGTACCAGAAGAAGACAGAAGGTTACATGGTAAGGGACAATGTCAGCCAGCTTCCACCAGCATTTGGTCCTTATTTTAACTTTCTCATTTCAGATTTGAGGAAATTGAAGTGCACTGCCTGGCACCCACTTTACTTCTGAAACAATACATGTGGTAACAGTATTAAGTGCTCACTATTTTGCAAACATTGTTCAAGAACCCTAGGAAAGACAGTACAGAATAAATAGAAAGCAAAGTCTTTTTGTCCAAGAACTTAAAGCCCGTCAGTGTTGGGAACATGCGATTTGTGTGTGCAATGGTGCAGGAGTCTGGTCGTGTCCATCTCTGGGGTGCAGAGCTGCCTCTGAAGACTTGGCAAGACCTACCCAACAGTCGTTCACTGAGCAGAGACTGAGGAGCCTCCTGGGATTGGGCTCATCCTCAGGAAAAGCGGAGCCAGTCCCAAGCTTGAACCAGTGACAAGTCCTTGGATGTCGGAGAGAAGTAGAACGTTGAGGTACAGTAAGAAACCCTTGTTGACTTCCAGAACTGACCGTAACAGATGGTATTCTTTTAAACAGGTATAAAAGTTTGGTCACGGGGACCCGAGCAAGAGGGGTCATTGCTGTCCTCTGGGTCCTTGCCTTTGGCATCGGATTGACTCCATTCCTGGGGTGGAACAGTAAAGACAGTGCCACCAACAACTGCACAGAACCCTGGGATGGAACCACGAATGAAAGCTGCTGCCTTGTGAAGTGTCTCTTTGAGAATGTGGTCCCCATGAGCTACATGGTATATTTCAATTTCTTTGGGTGTGTTCTGCCCCCACTGCTTATAATGCTGGTGATCTACATTAAGATCTTCCTGGTGGCCTGCAGGCAGCTTCAGCGCACTGAGCTGATGGACCACTCGAGGACCACCCTCCAGCGGGAGATCCATGCAGCCAAGTCACTGGCCATGATTGTGGGGATTTTTGCCCTGTGCTGGTTACCTGTGCATGCTGTTAACTGTGTCACTCTTTTCCAGCCAGCTCAGGGTAAAAATAAGCCCAAGTGGGCAATGAATATGGCCATTCTTCTGTCACATGCCAATTCAGTTGTCAATCCCATTGTCTATGCTTACCGGAACCGAGACTTCCGCTACACTTTTCACAAAATTATCTCCAGGTATCTTCTCTGCCAAGCAGATGTCAAGAGTGGGAATGGTCAGGCTGGGGTACAGCCTGCTCTCGGTGTGGGCCTATGATCTAGGCTCTCGCCTCTTCCAGGAGAAGATACAAATCCACAAGAAACAAAGAGGACACGGCTGGTTTTCATTGTGAAAGATAGCTACACCTCACAAGGAAATGGACTGCCTCTCTTGAGCACTTCCCTGGAGCTACCACGTATCTAGCTAATATGTATGTGTCAGTAGTAGGCTCCAAGGATTGACAAATATATTTATGATCTATTCAGCTGCTTTTACTGTGTGGATTATGCCAACAGCTTGAATGGATTCTAACAGACTCTTTTGTTTTTAAAAGTCTGCCTTGTTTATGGTGGAAAATTACTGAAACTATTTTACTGTGAAACAGTGTGAACTATTATAATGCAAATACTTTTTAACTTAGAGGCAATGGAAAAATAAAAGTTGACTGTACTAAAAATGTATACTTGTTGCCAGGAAGGTGACCTCAAAAATT